TTGGCTCACCATAGGCCATCTGGCGGATGGAGATGGGTGATCTTCCGTCCTCACTCAGCGATGCTAACCCCTCATCTGCCTTCCTGGGGTGGGGTGGGGTAGGGGAAACATGAGGGAGGGCAGGGATGCTCCTTTCCCTCTAATGTCCTCCCTTAGTGCCTCCTCTTCCAAACCAGCACCCAGGGGCTGCCCCACTTCCCATAGTGCAGTCCTTTGCCCCTCTCCCCTCCAGACCACTCCATCTTCTTACTTAAGCAGCTTGTAGTAGGCAAAGCGGAACACCTCCTGTAGAAGGACAGAGACAGCAGCACCAAAAATCAGGAGGCCGTACTGGAGCCGGGCATCTGACCGGTCGGTCACATGGACCAAGATGAACCAGACCACAGAGGCCAGGAGCAGGGAGACCAGCCAGAAAAATGCCCTGAGAAAAGACAGGGGCAGTGAGACAAGCAATAGTAGTGGGAGCCAGAGAAATCAAGGAGGGAAACCAGCCAAAGCTGCTTGAAAAGTGGAAGTTAGCCTTCCGGATGGTTAGGGAGACATGGACCAGGTAGGGTAACTGTCTCCACCAAGAGACTCATCTGTAGAAAAGTGAACGCACTGGAAAGGGGAGAAATCTAATTAAAGAGTCTTCAGAGCGATGACAGCCAGAGTGTGCGAGCACGGAAGGGCGAGGTATCCGTTCCTGGATCCTCCCCTAAGGCACCTGACTCGGCCTGCCTAGGTCAGCACAGCCCCCTCACGAGTCTCGGCCTTGGGCCTTCTCTGACGTCGCTGGGAGGAATATAGGAGGAATCTGTGAGATCCTTGGAAGGTGGAAACCAACTGCGGGAAAGGACAAATCTCCCAGACCCAACCCCTCACCTCCGCCCAAACTTCACCTCCGACTTATCGTCCCCAATTCAGGCTCCCAGGCTTGCCCCAGTTCCTCCAGCCCCTTCCGCACCTCTCTCTTCGACGCTCTCCCGCGTCTCCCGGGCCCTCTACTCACCCTGCGACCAGGATGATAACGCGAAGCGGGTCCCCAGCCACAGTGATCAAGAAAAGCGCGAAGGCCGGGCCGAACGCGACGAAAGTGCAGCCGAAAAACACCGCAGCCCCCATGGCTGGTCAGGTGGGAAGGGGGGTGGGGGCCTGACCAGGACATGATGGGTAAATATTGTTCCTATTCTCTATAGCTCCAGACAGACAGAAGAAAGGGATTCTTTTCAGTCTAGAAAAATGCTCACCCCTTCCTCAGAACATTTCCACTGTGACGAAAAGAGACTGATGAAGCCTCAGAGAGAAAGGCAACTCTGGGTGGTGATGGTAAGTCAGAGACAGTGAGAGGGAGGGTGAACAAACTCTGTAATTTCCTTTTTTACTTTCACAGCAATAGTGCAGAATCCAGAATGGATGTCCTCTTTGTAGCCATCTTTGCTGTGCCACTTATCCTGGGTAAGTCCACTCCTCTCTCTGAGCTTTTGTGCTGTCCCTTGACCTCTAGTCCTTGTCCCCATAGGACAAGAATATGAGGATGAAGAAAGACTGGGAGAGGATGAATATTATCAGGTGGTCTATTATTATACAGTCACCCCCAGTTATGGTGAGTACATGAAAGGCTCTTGCCCTTAGCCATAATTATTACTGATTTTCTTTCTCCTCTGCAGATGACTTTAGTGCAGATTTCACCATTGATTACTCCATATTTGAGTCAGAGGACAGGCTGGTGAGTGAACTCTACATCTAAAAGGGTTAGGAACTCTGTGTTTCCCAAATCCTACTGAGGGTAGAACAGGTTGGATAAGGACATAACAGAAGCAATAGAGACTACCATTAGTCTTGAAACAGCACGTGCAGACCATCCGAAGCCTGTAACTGTGAAACCAGTAACAACGGAACCTGTGAGTTGATTGGGGATTGGGGGCTGGGGGGACAGCCTACTGTGTGGGGATGTCGGTATTTTAGCAGAGTCCAGATCTGAACGATGCCGTGTCCAGTTTGCGAAGTCCTATTCCCCTCCTCCTGTCGTGTGCCTTTGTTCAGGTGGGGATGTATTTCATGTAGAAGGTAAGAGTGCAGCCACTGGCTTTGGGGGAGTCCTTTTATTTTCTTTCTTTCTCTGCTTTTTTAGGTGGAAGAAGGCTGCTATGACTCTTTGGATGGGAGTCTGGCAAGAGGAAATTGGAAGATAAAATAAATAATAAGTGAAATAATCTGGTTACCATCTACTCCTTCATGAGTCTGTTCTAAAGT